TCGCGGCCCTGCACTCCAGCCTGGGCGACAGAACGAGTGAGACCCTCAATGTGCTCTTGCCCAGATGAAATAAAAATTCAAGTTTTGGCCAAATTTCGGAAAAGTCTTCATTCTCCCTCAATTCATTTACCTCTTCTAGTTACCAAAAATGCCTGTTTTGAGATACATGTTTTAAAACGGGAGACTTAGACAAAAGCAAAAAATAACATGGTAATTCATTCAAAGATGCAGACTACCACACTTGTTTTAATCTGATATTCTTTCCATTTCTATCCGTCTAGGACGTAATTGCACACGGGCGCCTCCCATCATTTGGTTGCTAAGGAGACAGAAGGCTGGTGTTTCCGATTTGCCACTATTACACAGCGGCCCGCGAGAAGCATCTCTTGGCTCGAAGCGCGCTGTAGGTGAACCGCCCTTGACTTAAACGCCAACACATCTAAAAGGGGGCGAGGGACGCTTTATTTTCATTTCCCTGACCACTACTGAGGTGAGCATTTCTTTCACTCGCGTACTTGTTTGTATTTTTTCTGCTGTTCACGTCCAATAGAACACTGGTTTTCTATTGGAGGCTTTTGGGTTTTTTCCCCCATTTCCCTTTCGTTACAAACGACCCGCTGCGGCCGCCTCCTGCTTGTCCCCACAGGCCCATTCAACAGCCCAGCACGGAAGGCCGGGAAAGCGGCGCTCGCCGCTCCAACAACCTCGCGCAGTCCGTGGCTCCTCCCTGCCCTCGCGCGACTCGCAGGCCTGGGCGGAGGGCTGCGTCCGCCACCGCGCAACCTCGCGCACGCGCACCACGCTCGCCTCGCAACCCCCCCCCCCGCCCCTCCCCCGCCCCCGCAAAGGCTGTTCTCAGAGTCGGAAATGGACGCACGGCAGCTGGGGCGAATGGCCGCGGACTACACTTCCCGAAGTGCCGCGCGAGGTATTCTCGGCGGTGATTGGGGCAAACGGCCACGGACTACACTTACTTACATGCCGCGCGAGGCGCCTCCGCCGCCGGGGCAAACGGCCACGAACTACACTTCCCGACACGCCGCGTGAGGCGCTGCCAGCGGCCGGCCGAGGGCGGGCGGACGCGGGAGCTGCGGACGTGAGGCATGAGCGGCGCCCTCCTCCGGCCCGCGAGCGTCCTGCTGGTTCCCCGAGCGAGGGTCTCGCGGCGCGGGGCCTAGCGGAGGGCATCGAAGGCCTCCGCGTGCGCACGGGTTGCTGCGGCCGCGCCGGGCGCCGGGGAGGGCGGCGGCCGCCATGGAGGTGAGCGGGCCGGAAGACGACCCCTTCCTTTCGCAGCTGCACCAGGTGCAGTGCCCCGTGTGCCAGCAGATGATGCCCGCCGCGCACATCAACTCGCACCTGGACCGCTGTCTGCTGCTCCACCCGGCGGGGCACGCGGAGCCCGCGGCCGGGTCGCACCGCGCCGGGGAGCGGGCCAAGGGGCCCTCGCCGCCCGGCGCCAAGAGGCGGCGGCTGTCGGAGAGCTCGGCGCTGAAGCAGCCAGCCACCCCGACGGCAGCCGAGAGCAGCGAGGGCGAGGGTGAGGAGGGCGACGACGGCGGCGAGACCGAGAGCCGCGAGAGCTACGACGCGCCGCCCACACCCAGCGGCGCCCGCCTTATCCCCGACTTCCCGGTGGCCCGCTCCAGCAGCCCCGGGAGGAAGGGGTCGGGGAAGAGGCCGGCGGCCGCCGCCGCGGCGGGGAGCGCGTCTCCGCGCAGCTGGGACGAGGCGGAGGCGCAGGAGGAGGAGGAGGCCGTGGGCGACGGCGATGGCGACGGGGACGCGGACGCGGACGGCGAGGACGACCCGGGGCACTGGGACGCGGACGCTGCCGAAGCCGCCACCGCCTTCGGGGCCAGTGGCGGGGGCCGCCCGCACCCCCGGGCGCTGGCTGCCGAGGAGATCCGACAGATGCTACAGGGCAAGCCGCTGGCCGACACGATGCGTCCTGACACGCTGCAGGATTACTTCGGGCAGAGCAAGGCCGTGGGCCAGGATACCCTGCTGCGCTCGCTCCTGGAGACCAACGAAATCCCCTCGCTTATCCTGTGGGGGCCGCCGGGCTGCGGCAAGGTGAGTGCGGCCTTGGCCGTTGGGCTTCCGTATTTTCAAACTCCATGTATGTCATCTTTTCTAGACCACTCTGGCTCACATCATAGCCAGCAACAGCAAGAAACATAGCATAAGGTTTGTGACATTATCTGCAACAAATGCCAAGACAAATGATGTGCGAGATGTCATAAAACAAGCTCAAAATGAAAAGAGCTTTTTCAAAAGGAAAACCATCCTTTTTATTGATGAGATTCATCGGTTCAATAAATCTCAGCAGGTATATTAACTTCCTTCTACCTTTTGGTCGTTATCACTTTTTTCTGTTTTCCTCCCATGATTAGGACACTTTCCTTCCTCACGTGGAATGTGGGACGATCACTCTGATTGGGGCAACCACTGAAAACCCTTCCTTCCAGGTCAACGCTGCTCTTCTGAGCCGCTGTCGAGTGATTGTTCTTGAGAAGCTTCCAGTAGAGGCAATGGTGACTATTTTAATGCGAGCGATCAACTCCCTGGGAATCCACGTCCTAGACTCTAGCCGTCCCACTGACCCTCTGAGCCACAGCAGCAACAGCAGCTCAGAGTAAGTTGACAGTGTGCAGCGTCCTGGGGGCATGTGACCGTAACTAACCCTGCTTGTGTTTCAGGCCCGCCATGTTCATAGAGGATAAAGCAGTAGACACCCTGGCTTACCTCAGTGACGGTGACGCCCGAGCTGGGTTGAACGGACTGCAGCTGGCGGTGCTGGCTAGGTTAAGCTCTAGGAAGATGTTCTGTAAGAAGAGTGGGCAATCCTATTCTCCCAGTAGAGTTCTGATCACAGAGAATGACGTGAAGGAGGGCCTACAGCGATCCCACATTTTATATGACCGGGCAGGTAAGTAATTCACCTGTGGAAAGAGTGAAACCCTCTGTGTGAGTGGTGCTCTTTGTGATGTCAGGTGAGGAGCATTACAACTGCATCTCCGCCCTGCACAAGTCCATGCGGGGCTCAGACCAGAACGCCTCCCTCTACTGGCTGGCTCGCATGCTCGAGGGAGGAGAGGACCCACTCTACGTGGCACGGAGGCTTGTCAGGTTTGCCAGCGAGGACATAGGTGAGTGTGATGGGAGGGTCCCGGAGTCCTATCTGAAACTCTCCTTTGTCTCTGTGTGTGGCAGGTCTGGCAGACCCGTCTGCGTTAACACAAGCGGTTGCTGCCTACCAAGGCTGTCATTTTATAGGCATGCCTGAATGTGAGGTAAAGTAATCAGCTCATTTCTTGCAAATCACCTAGTAAAATGTGTCCTCTGTGTCATTGGTAGGTGCTTCTGGCCCAGTGTGTGGTCTACTTTGCCAGAGCCCCAAAGTCCATTGAGGTGTACAGCGCCTACAACAACGTCAAAGCCTGCCTGAGGAACCACCAGGGGCCACTGCCCCCCGTGCCCCTGCACCTGAGGAACGCGCCCACTAGGCTGATGAAGGATTTGGGCTATGGCAAAGGCTACAAGTACAACCCCATGTACAGCGAGCCTGTGGATCAGGAGTACCTGCCTGAAGAGTTGAGGGGGGTAGATTTCTTCAAGCAGAGGAGGTGCTGACTCCTCAGGGCACGACAGCAGAAGGATGTTGCTTTTTTAAGGGAGGGCCAGAAAGAAAGTTAGTGGATTGCAAAGTTGGTTGCCTGGTGGAAGTTAGAACAGACCAACATTTTGTGCCAGAAATTTAAGAGTTCCATAGGTGGAGGCGCAGTTCTTTCGAATAAATGTGTAACTTTGAAATTGTGTTCATTTGCACTCGGTGCAGCGGTTATGCTTATGAAAATACCTGGCAGCTTTGTGCAATGAATTAATGTTATAAGGAATTATCTATTTTGTCATAGTATTTAAGTCATAATGTCATTTCAGAATTCAGTTCTGTAGGATTTTCTTTTCTTTAAAAAATGTATATTCTGGGTAGTTTTAATTGGTAAAAAAATGTAATTGTGATTTAATACTGCATAGTGTTTTGGGTATTTTTTTTATATGCAAAGGTCTTACGAGCCAATAAAACTATTTCAAAGTACTCTTCGATTCTGTCATGGTTTTCCTGCCTGGATGCTAGGTACCAGCGTTGTCACCATTGCATTTGGTGGGTGGATACTGGGAAGGAGAAATCACCCCAGATGGGAAGAGTGGGGAGCTTAAGTTAAGAAGTCAGTGTTATCTTGTTGAAAGTTAACTCTGATCTCTTTAAAGGAATACATAAAGGAATTCTTTAAATGGCTTGTGGAAGACTCCAGTAGTCCCATGCCCATTTTTTCCCACTTGTCCTGGTTTCTTCTTGCAGCTCCATATTTCTAAACAGTCGTTTTTCTTTTACTTTATGTGTGTCCTGAACACAAAATACGCCACTCCTTCTGCTCAGTTAAGAGTTATTTGTCCCTACTGCTACTTCCTCTCCCTCTCCTTAGTTGCATGTCGTGCATATGCCCACAAGGATGGCCCCTTCAGGTAGTCGGTTCTCCTCCTGCTGTTGCGTGATCCCTCCTGGGGTCCTCCTGCCATGTCTGGAAGGCTGCCGGCTGTTGGCCTGGGACGTCCTCTGCCTTTATTCTGAGTGAGATGCCCATTTTCTGGATGCTCCATCCCGCCTTACTGGTTTATTCCGCTATTTCAGTGCAACCCATCCTCTAGTAGTTTTATCAGGCTGGAGGGACTGTATGTTGCAGAGGCTTGGCCCGACTGGCCTCCCTCCTTCTGTCTGGAGTGGTTGCACTGCAGTGTGCAGTTGCCATCCCCAGAATCTCCCTTCATCATCACCCTGGAGCTTTCCTCTGCTTCTCCCTGCACCCCATCTGATGACAGGACTGACTGCTTTCTGGCACAGGTGGCATGTACCCTCTAGTAGCTTTATGGAGCAGGGGTGTGTGGAGGAAAAGTATTTTTAGACCTCAGGAGACTCAAAATGCTTTTATTGTACCTTCAGACGTGTCTGAGGGTTTGGCTAGTAATAAATTGTAGGTAAGAAATTACTTGTGCATTGTTTTACACTTTCCCACATTGTTGTCAAGTTTGAAGGCATCCTGATGTGTGTGGTCTTTTGTTTGTAACCTCTATCAACTTGTAGACTCTTCTGTCTTTGCTCCCCGTGTTTTAAAAGTCTGCACTGGGTACTTGTTGGGCCTTTCAATCTGGAAACTCCTTTCAGTTCTAGGGAAGTTTCTTTTTTTATTCAATAAATTTATTTATTTATGAGACCAACTCTTGCTCTTTTTCCCAGGCTGGAGGGCAATGATGCGATCTCGGCTCACTGCAACCTCCA